CTTTATGGACAATGACTTTGTCTAATGGCAGTAACCTTTGCCTCTGGTTTTCAATATGTTATTATATAAAAATTATAAATATAGTAAAAGTAAATAGTCTTAAATATAAAAATTAAGAATTATATAAAAATAATTTTGGTTAGGTGTTGTGCTGTAGGCACTGATGAACATTTTCAGGTGTTCCTTTCACAGTTACCCACATTTTCTCACAACCATAGTTTCTCCCTCCACCACCCCCATAGTCAGTTTTAAGTCCCGGAATTTTCAGCTCAGACCAGTTTTACAGATGACTGTATCTCAGTGTGAATATCTCGCAGGTCATGTTTTTAACCTCTTTCCTGTGTTCATCAGAAACTGGTGGGGCCTGATGTCCACTGACAAGCCACACAGGCTGTTGATGGCTGAGCATTTGCAGCTGCTTTTGCAACCCTTCTCATGCAAAAGAATGTGGCTGTCATTCTTCTAATCACCAGCCCTCTATTCACAGCCTCTCCACCTCTCTATTCTGTGACTCTGGCCAAGAGAATAATCCTAATATGGCAAACCATACGAGGTACCTGGACTTCTCTTTCTTCCTAAAATTCTATAATGTTAGATTTTAGAACTGGTGACTACATAACCGAATTCATGGCTGGTGTCTAATTTTCCATAATGAAGAGTCAAACTTCTATACTGTTGTATTTTCAAACTGTCTTGGCACTTACTTCATCACTGTAATTACATATTTCCCGAAAAGTTGAACAATAGCTGTTGTGAAATAGTTCTACACTAGTATTGTATAGGATGTGACAAGATAAGGTTAGCTTCTGGGCATGTTAGCACTAAGAGGGGAAGAGAGAGCTCATTATATTGTAGGTTCTAATCAGCAGTTTTGCTTCTGCCACATCGGTGAAATGAGGCTGATGAACTTGACTCTGAAGAAATCAACCTGAATGCAAGTTGAGGTTTATTTTCTTTTCCCCTGTGACTAATATATCTTAAGAGTGCTTGTATAGTTGAAGAGTTAAGTGCTTAAAAATTGTCTATTTTGTCTGTATGTGTTAGTTTCAAAAACCTAAGTCAGAGGAATTCATATTTTGTAATTTGGAATATCCTTAAAAAACATCTTATACTCATTTTGATTACTGCAGTGTAAATATCCTAAGCTTTTGATTGGTGTACTGGAATTTTGGTCTGTAGTTGAATTTCTAGAAAGAAGAAAACATAGGAGAGAATAAATTAGTAGCAGAATATTAGGTATGATTTATTTAAGTAGAGTCCAGGATCCGCTTTGAGGTCACTATATTTGTGTGTTCCAAATTCTAAGTGGTCATTGAGTCCCATAAGCAGAGTACAGTAATGTTTTAAAATAATGTTTAACAGAAATGATTTGGTGCTACATTGTATTAAAGTGTAAAATTGACCCCAGAGCTAGATTTTAAAATCTTTGTAGTTAATTAGGCTTCATGTTGGACCTGCCCAAAAAAAGAATGAAGGACTGAGATATTTCAAGATGGTACTTGTCCAAACCAAATGAGCTGAGAGATTTTGGTGTGCTTCACTTGGTTCCCTGACTTGATAGGTCAGCCCGGACAGTTATCTTCCCATGGTGACTTCCCCCAGCCACCCAAGCACTAGGCTGCCTGTTCTAGTAATTTATCAGTTGTTTTGGAAATGACTGTGTTCTCTTGCATTTGTGTCATTTTATTGATAGTTTGGATAATAAGTATCTTGAGGAAAAGCAAAAGCCATATCATGTAATGGCAAAATTAATGAGCACACGTAAGTTTTTTTAAGAGCTATTGTTATGTCACTGTACCCGTGAATATACTTTTTTAACTTAGCCACCTGTCTCCAGCTTTGTAACTGTCAGAGATCATGAACCCTGTGAGAAATAGAGGAGGAGGAAGGGACTAATGTGTTATATGTATGCAGGCTTGTATGCTGGTCATTTTACCTACTTTTTCACTTATTTCTCAACAGTCCTGTGAGGTAGGCATTCATACATCCATTCATATAACAAAAAGACACCACTTAACTCTTGTTTCTGTCTTAGGAAACAAATAGGCCCAGTTTCTGATAAATGCATCCATGGTTACCAGGTATGTGACCCTGCTCAGAAGACCTAGAAAGTTGTTAACTAATTTATATATTTTTTTCTTTTAGGTGGGGACCAAGGCATACTGAACACATTTTTTAGCAGCTGGGCAACAACAGATATCAGAAAACACCTGCCGTTTATTTATAACCTAAGCAGCATCTCTATATACTCCTACCTCCCGGCATTTAAAGTGTAAGTGCAGATGGTTTAACTATTGTTGGAGAACTAACTGTTTCAACTTGCGTTCACTTGGCAGGTTTGGTGCAAGTGCCAAAGTTGTGCATTTCCTGGGACGAGTCAAACCATGGAATTATACTTATGATCCCAAAACAAAAAGTGTCAAAAGTGAGGCCCATGATCCCAACATGACTCATCCAGAGTTTCTCATCCTGTGGTGGAACATCTTTACCACCAACGTTTTACCTCTGCTTCAACAATTTGGCCTTGTCAAAGACACCTGCTCATATGTAAATGTGGTAGGTTCTGTTTCTTTTCTTCAGATCATTTATCTCATAGAGTCAATTATGCTTTCCTTTCTAGGAAGATGTCTCAGGAGCCATATCACATCTGTCCCTTGGGGAGATCCCAGCTATGGCACAGCCGTTTGTATCCTCGGAAGAACGGAAGGAACGATGGGAACAGGGCCAGGCTGATTATATGGGAGCAGATTCCTTTGACAACATCAAGAGGAAACTTGACACTTACCTCCAGTAGAAACACTGCATTTTTCTGTGAACACATCCACTTCACAAGCCTTGTTTCTGATACTTAGTATCTAGAGCTGGGTTGAGAAAAGTCTGTTACAGTTGCTAGAGGTTTTCATTAAAACTTATCAGATGAGAGGCTTTTTTAGGATAAGAGGTGAGAACTGGGCAAAAGTTGTGAAGCAGCAATTCTGTTATATGGACAGTGTTCTGCTTTTTAATCCTATTTAGCTTGTTTCAGAAATTCTCACTTTTGTTGACTGCCAACATACAAAGTAAGGGAAACTCAAGATATTAAGATGGCTGTATCAGTTCTTAAAATCTGCAGAGCCTGGTTCAAAATCAGTCACTCCCTTCAGAAGCAGACATGGCATCTGTTCCTTGCTTGCTTGTTGGTTGTGTACCTTTCACGAGACCTGAATTTTAGAATTGCCCAGTGCTGCCAGAGTGAGTGAGTGTAATTCTCCTTTCAGGTAAAGATAGGCTATCTCAACACTGCTGAGTGATTCATAAACATATCAACCAATAGCATTAACCCATTTTATTTCCTGTCCTTAGTGTCTGAAGATGCTCACCAGTTTTCTGTGTACAGTAAGGCAGCATGCTAAAATGCTTTTGTTCAGTTCTGTATATTTGAAAATAGCAGTGTGTTCTCTGATGGTTACCTGCAGTGGCACCCTGTACAAAAAATAAAAGACTTATTGCTGTATCTTGGTTGTTTAATTAAATTAAGGAATTTCACCATACACCCTTGAACAAATCTATTAGGGAATTTTTCACAATTTTTGGAATTTGTCATAGTTTTAAAAAAGTGTAAAGCTTGACATTGGGATATATGCTTTAAAAACTGGTATCTATGATTTCAATCTAATTGTTTTTCTGTGATGGTGATGGATCTGACAGATCAGAACAAACCGAGATCAAACTTACATAGTGTCATCCACACTGCACCTCTCTATTAAGTGGGTATTTAGCTATTTAGAATATTTTAACCTTAAAGTCATTCCTAACTGTCAGAATCAATACTGGGTCCAGTCCCTACTAGTATTTTATCTATGATTTAAAATGATAGAATGGAAAAGCGTATTTATTAAATTTATAGATCATTCTAGGTTGTAAGAGATGGCAAGCTAAAGAAGGGTAGGATCCAAGATGACCTTTTAAAACTAAAATGAGTGGTCAGAAATGATTCTATGGAAGAAAACAGGACAGTTAACCATGACAGGAAGAAACTTTAGAGGTTTGATTGGGCAAAAGCTGCAAAGCTTTTGTGACTTAGCCTTCAAAGTCACCCTCCTTATTCATATTGATGTGAATTAATATACAAGCATATAGACAGCTTAAGTCAAGAATGGTTGGGGCCACCTTGAAGGCTGTTACCATAGGAGCTCAATAAGAACCTGAGGATTTACCTAGAATTATAAAATATTAAATGATAAATGACTTCTGAAACTAGCTATTTGGACTGGTGAAGAATGAGTCGCTATTGATCTTCAAGTACAATGAAGCATTTACCAAAGATTTATTTAAGTGCCTCCATGTGTCAGATGCTGTGGTACAAAGAAGGACTTCTCAAAATTTTAGCTAGTCAGAGGTCTTTCTGGCTTCCGAGTCCCTGGTTAAGATGAACAGAAACACAGTCTTCAGATATAAAATGTCTTATTTTTGTGGCCATTCAGTTGCATTCAACGTTAATTTTTTCTATTTACTACCGTTCATTCTCTATTTTTTACACAGTAGCATAACAAAGCTCTAAGGTGGAAAAGCTGACATAGTTTTAAATTTTTTTTTTTTTTTTTTTTTTTCTTGAGGCAGAGTCTTGCTCTGTCAGTCAGTCACCAGGCTGGAGTGCAGTGGTGCAGTCTCGGCTCACTGCAACCTCTGCCTCCTGGATTCAAGAGATTCTCCTACCTCAGCCTCCTGAGTAGCTGGGACTACAGGCACGCACCACCACGCCCAGCTAAATTTTGTATTTTTAGTAGAGACAGGTTTCACCATGTTGCCAGGATGGTCTCAATCTCTTGACCTCGTGATCCACCGGCCTTGGCCTCCCAAAGTGCTGGGATTACAGGCGTGAGCCACTGCACCCAGCAAATTTTTAAATTTCAAATAAGTAGTGAAGGCTATTATTAACTTTTGGAATCAGAAAGAATGACAAGCTTACCATAAGACATAGCATATAATGCTGTCAAGTTATTTGGCTAGAAAATCACTGAACTAAACATTCTTTTCCTTCTATGATCTATGTCTTAAGGTGAAGTATTAACTAACTTTTCCATGTAAAGCTATACAAATATTGGAAAATCTTTTCTAGGGAGTCCAGAATACTAAGGGTTACTTAGTAAAATGTATAAAAAGGCAACAGTAATTCAAATTACAAGATTTATATTTGCAGAGGTGATCCATATATACTTATCCCCTTGCAGTGGCTGGTATGACCTTTGGTTGTAAGACAAACTTGCCCACAACAGAGGTCAAATCCATGCCTTTGGAGATTAGCTCCATGGTGGATGGAGCTATGGTTTATGCATAAAGTAAATGTTTGTTTACCTTAATTCTCCTTATACCCATATTGTCCTGCTGTATAACACATTTTGCAGATATTTTGAAGTTAATGTGTTAAAAACTTGAGGTTAAACATTTGAGTTTTTGTTAAGAGCCAAACATCAAATGTGCCCTTATATTTTTAATGAATCTCATCCAAATGCTAATGCATAAACCTTGACAAGTAGTATAAATAAAACAAGAAAAAAATACAGCAATGTCTTTGCCATTCCCCAAAACAAAGCACACACTGCCGAAGATCATTAGTACTCACTGGTAACAAACTACATAGGGTTAGTTTGTATTTCCAATTCTAGAGCTGTAATTTTAAGGACAAAATGTACAATGATTGATTAAGAGTGCTATCTGTGTATATATAGGTATTATCACAACTCCTTTTTTTCTTCCAGATGAAGAAATTAATTGGGACCAATGTTTTTAGATCAAGGCATTTTAAATAAGCACTCTTGATTTCTGAACAAGAATTTCAACCAGCTAAATTGAGCAAAATAAAGTTAGTTAGGATATGAGGACATTATTCTGTTACAGTAATCTTCATGTACTCTCAAAAAAATGTAACACTTGCATAGAAATGTCACAATTAATGAAGGATTTTATTTGAAGATAAAGTCAAAATTATGGCACCGAGGAAGGTAATAAACATTTGAAATTTTTATTGATTTTTAAATTTAAAATCCAGTTTTAACCACAAAATTGTTTGAATCACAAGTGGTAATACAATGTCTTCAATATTTTTCTAAAGTTATTTTTCTATATAATAATAAGACAACAGCATAGCATATAGGAAGTTTTCATTCCAGTGGCTTTTTTATATATTTATCCTTCTTAGGAAGGACAAATTAAATTTTTTAAATTAAACTTTTAAAATATAACAACATCTAACAGAACTGTACAAAACAAAGAGACATTTTTTAAACAACTTGCCAAACTTACTTATGAGTGTGTTTTAAAAACAACTTTGTAAATGTCTGGGCAAAGAAGCAAGCTGTCCTCCCTTTACCTTCATAGTGAGTTTGTAAGGCTTTGTCTTTGTAAGCAGAAAGAGTAGACTGTGTTGTTTTTTGCCAAAAACTGTTTATACTTAATCTCACTGAAGTATTGCTATATGGAGAACCCATACTCTGATCAACTTGATTTTTTGTGTGTAATGCTTGATCTACCAGGTAACTTCCCAACTGCTCCTAATGCTAGCGGGCTAATCCCACATTATTATTCCACTATCATCCCTGCAGAAAGGTCTTGGTTTTGATGAAAATCAGCCCTTTCCTTACCTGCTACTGCCTCAAAAAGGGACCAGGAAGATTCTAGCTGGCTAATTCACTGTTCCCTTTGAGCAAGAAAACGGCACAGGGAGAAAAGGACTTATCTGGTGAGAGATTTGGCATATACCTTCAATGTGTGCCCTATAACACAACATTGTCTCCGATCTCATCTTTCTATCAAATGACTTCCAACACTCTTAAGTCTCAGGTATTCTTAAATCTGTATCATCAAACATGAAGCTTCTCTTGTTTGTTAGAGTAATTAATCTTTCTTTGGATTAAAGTTTCCCTTTGAAATAAAACCACCTACCTAATCTGACTGCTAAATTTCTAGCTTCTTTGTTTTAAATATGCTCAGGAGTCAACCCAAATTCTGCAGCAAATAAGTTTGCTTATTAACAAAAAAGTAAAAAAAAAAGAAAAGAAAAAAGATGACTAATTCTACAGATAGCTGTAAGGATGAATTACTCAAGTTCAAAATCAAATTCTGATTCTAAACACATAACAATTGTTTACATTCAGGATTAAGATGTCTTTAAGAGTTGAAACGACTTTGGAGATCATCCAGCCCAACTTCCATCCAGATATCACGCCTCTCACATATAGTAGTCTTCTGAATTATAAAAATTTATAAAGTTACTTCCAAAAAAAGCTACATAAATAAAAATTATCTATTTATAGAAATATCTATTTAGCAGTTCCATAATTTAAAATATTCAAATCAAATTGGGTAGGACTGGTTTGCCTCTCACTCCCACAGACTATATTTATACCTCAGACACAGCAAGTTACATTTAAACAATGAGTGTAGTACTACTTAACTAAAATGGAAAAAATAGTACTCTTAACATAATCCCTAATTTTTTCATGAACATAAAACTCCAAGTCATTTATGTGAACTATATCTCAATGTAGCTGTAGGAAAAATAAAAACCTGTGCTAACCTGGACTTTGGTCTCATTTAAGATTTGGTTCTGGAATGCAAATATGGTTTTTGAAAGCCCAATAAAATTAATTCTTGTATAGTCTGTATATATTGTTTACAAGGACTACAAAC